TGAGGGTCCACAGTTTTTAAATGTTTTGGAGTTTTCTGTTTTTGTTTTTCAAATGGATTCCCTGATCACCTTTGCCTTGAATCCCCAGAACTAACCTGCCTAAGAAGAGAGGAAAACTGTTGATGTAGTGGGAACGCTCCCTCCTCGAGCATTAACCGGGTTGACCCCACCCCTCTGTCCTCGCTGTCTTCAGTCCAATCAAGATCGGAAAGCAGGATCAAGAGAAAGATGATCAGACCGGAACAGGTAAACGTTCCATATAGAGATGCTTCGGAAGTGCGGAGAAGTGACAGCTTATCCCCTCTCAGGCCGTCATGTTCTCTCAGCAGACCCTCTGAATTACTGATGTCAGAACTTATTGGCTGGGCTACAGCACATAAGCAACTCCTAGAGTTTTAAGACATTAAAAGAAGGTGATTTCAGACAAGAAATCTAGCGCACCATTCAGGTTTCTCCTCGTGTCGAGGCATTGCTTCTCTCCCTTCCTGCCTCTTCCTGCCAGACTTCACCGTCACAGCTCTAATCACACCCTGACTGATCTGATCCCGCCCTGCCACGAGGCCCGGGTACCCCTCAGCGGCGGGGACATCCAGGTGTCCCTGGATTTCCAGGGCACAGTGCGGGCCGGAAATAGGAACACAGAGGAGCCCTTCGGGAGGCTCTCGAGGCAGTCTCTTTCCAGTGGATAGCGACACACCCTGGTCCCTAAGATTCTCATGCTCTCCGAATTTTCCGTCCTGGACCCGATCTGTAGGGCGCAAAGTCCCCTGTACTGAGGCGTTCCCAGGGCGCCCGCCTCCCGCGTTTACATTTCTTAGGCAAAAAGGCAGCGGAGCTAAGCAGGGGTGTTTGGAAGGCGCCCGTTGCGCTGTTTGACTGCGTGGCTTCACTTGGCCCGCGTGCATCAGCCTCTCTGGCGGGGGATTCTCCCCGGACTCCGGCCAGCGCCAATCAGGTCGCGCGGTACCTGCCCCCAGCCCTGGCCACCTGGAGGGGCGATGAGGCTCCACGCCCGGAGCAGGGCAGTCCTCGGAGCGCCGGGGAGGCCGCGGAGCCTCACGTGTGCCGCCCCAGCCGCTGGCGCCCGGAAGGACGCGCTGCGACCCCGTGGGAGCCGAACGCGGGAGTCGCTGCCCGAGCGGAGCTGCTCAGCCGCGGTAACGGGTCGGGGCCTCATCGTGCAGGGGAGCGAGCGGAGGGGCGGGGCGGGGCGCGGGCGGGCTGAGGAGCCGCCGGGCTCGGGCTCCGCGCGGGGATGTGTCTGGCCACCGCGTACTTTCGAGGGCGCCTCAACACCCGGGTAAGCGCGCCCCGGCTGCCTCCCTCTGCCCATCTGACCGCATTGTTTTTCTCCTTTCTTCCAGTTTCTCTCTGCTCAAGCTGGAAGCACCTGAGGTGGGCCCCCACACGTCCCTCTGCTGTCTACACCGCCCTGTTCTCTCTTCCCTACCACCCGCCCAGGAGCTGCTGTTTTACCACTGGCCGGGATCGAAATTCGGGGTTCTTACTGGTTAGAGAGCTTAGAGAAACTTAAAACTGGCTTCTCATGAGCCTTTCCTTCTCTTCTCTGGCAGGGACTGATGCCCTTGGCCAGACGCACCCCCAACTGCTGTCTGCTCAGGTGTAGCCCGCGTGACTGAGTCACCGCTGCTCCAGCTGTTTCACGTAAGTGTAAGGCACGGGCCACTCCCTTTTCCCCAACATCTCTGTCCTTTCTGTTGTCTTGCAGGTCGCCGTTCCCTTTACTGAATGTAAGTGATCGTAGTCATTTTTCCATCTCCAAAATCAGCGGCAGCTGTTCCTCTGTGTCTGCAGCCACGCAGAAGCGGGAGCTAAGAAGGGTGTGACGGGAGAGGAAAGGCGAGAAGAGCACCAAAGGGGAAAGATCGTGAGAACTTTTTGAAACTGGGTACTCAACTTCGCCCACTTAGGCTGGCCCAGTCTGGAGCCACAGTCGTCCTCAGCCTTCAGGAAACCCCTGGGGCCTGGCCCTCCCGGCACCTGCTGCTCTCAGGCCCCCTGCCCCAGCCTCGGGGCAGTTCCAGGAAGACTCCCCCCGGCCCAGCCCAGGGCTGCAGCCACAGCTGGTCCTCAGCCCTCCGCACATCTTTGCAGAGTTTGATGGGGCGCCGGGCGGATGACAGCGGGAACGGTTGTGATCACTGGCGGAATCCTAGCTACGGTGATCCTCCTCTGCATCATTGCCGTCCTGTGCTACTGCAGGCTCCAGGTCAGTCCCCGGGACCCGTAGCCAGAGGCTGCCCTCTCAGGCATCCCTCTGCCCTTCCGCACAGTATTACTGCTGCAAGAAGAGCGGAACCGAGGTTGCAGACGAGGAGGAGGAGCGGGAGCACGACCTTCCCACGCATCCCAGAGGCCCCACCTGCAATGCCTGCAGCTCCCAAGCCCTGGACGGCAGAGGCAGCCTGGCGCCTCTCACCAGCGAGCCCTGCAGCCAGCCCTGTGGGGTGGCCGCGAGCCACTGCACTACCTGCTCCCCATACAGCTCCCCCTTTTACATACGGACGGCTGACATGGTGCCCAATGGGGGTGGAGGCGAGAGGCTCTCCTTTGCTCCCACATACTACAAAGAGGGGGGACCCCCATCCCTCAAATTGGCAGCACCCCAGAGTTACCCGGTGACCTGGCCAGGCTCTGGGCGTGAGGCCTTCACCAATCCAAGGGCTATTAGTACAGACGTGTAAATCCTTCCACCCCGACCCGCACACACACCCACACTGCTGCCCTGGCGGGGGCCATGGGGGTGATGAATGACCCTCCAACAGCCCCACATGGGTTGTTTCTGTTTCTTTGGCTTTTCTCGCTCCGCAGTGGAGGGTTTACTAGGATTTAAGCTTTTGAGTGCATTGAGAACCAAGACAGGGCCTGGCTCCAACTCTGTGGGCCAGAGGTGGGGGACTGCTAGGTCGAGTCTGCAGCTTCGCCAGTTTCTTGGTTGGGACACTCCTCTGGCAGCCCCAGCACCACCACAACCCCTTGCAGTGTGCCCCAGTCCCCTGGATTCGCTGGACTGCAAAAAGGAGCACCAGGGAAAGCTCAGCAAAGGCTCAGGAGGCCTCCCGGGTCCTCGGGAGATGAAGCATCCGTGCCTAGGAAAAGGGGACAGAGGGCAAGGAGAGAAGTGAGAGCTACAATTCCAGCATTGGAGAAGCGAGGGGCGGGGCGTCAACGGCACTGCTTCAGGACGCGCTTGCTGAAACGACTCCAACAGCTAGTTCACAGCCCAGCTTTGTACGTTGGTTACCATAGCTACTGCTGTCACTGTAGCTGCTCCCGTAGGGTCGTTGATTCCTGAACGTATCACATCTCACCTGCCCCCTTCCTCGTGGGACGTGTCAAGTTGACTTTAAAGCCTAAGGTGGCTTGTGGGGACTGCACCAGAAAGTGTCTAACCTTGTGTTCCCCGAAATCCTTTCTCTGACTTAGGAACCAGCGCCCCCTGCTGGAGAAGTTTTTTCATTTTGTTAGCCGACTTCTGGTAGCTTAGCAAAGAGACCAGCTGACTGTCTCTCGGCCCAGCCCACCACGCCGAGTAGCTTGTGTGGATGCAGTCCTGTGAGGGTGTGCATAACCGTTCCCAGGTGTACGCACGCGCGCGCGCGCGCACAGACACACACACACACACACACACACACACACACACACAGTAACCACGGGTAGGCACCAGGGGCTTTGTACATTCAGGAGCTGCAGAGAGGAAAGGTCTCCCATGTACCAGAGAAGGAAAAGTCTGATCCCGAAACAGCTTGAACGAAAGGTGGTTAACACGTGACCAATCCCCATGGCAGACAGCGGGCTGGTGAACAGGAAGAGCACAGAATCTCTGTGGGGCGATGCTGCAGCGGCTGAAACCACGTCAAGTCCCCCAGAGCCCGGCATTCTATGTAAGCATCCACCTGTGACGCCGTGGAGCAGGATCTTCATTCATCTCACCAGAGCAACAGCCCAGTCCTGAGGATGGGAGGGACGTGACTTAGCCTTGGGATTCCACGCTCGCCGCCCTCCCTTGGCCGCCCTACTCCCCAGTTTCCTGGCGATGAGCCATTTATTGTGTCTCACACCAGCCTCATTTCCAACTCCGACTTCCTACTTAGAATGTGGCAGTGGCTTTGTGAGTGAGAATCCTGATGAGTTTTCCAGTGGCCTCTGCAGAAGCTGGCCCCCTTCTAAGGGCATAGCTAACCCCCTTCCCACTCCTGAGTCACTGAATTCGAGGAGGGTGGGGCAGGGAAAGGGCTGGCCCCCCTGCTGAAATCTTGATTCTGCATTTGAGGAAGGTCAGGGTGCCGCTGGGGGAGCAGGGAGCGGGGAGGGAGGAAGAGGGGAATGCACATCTTTTGCGCCACTATTAAGGCACCTGTCACCTTACATCTCAATCTGGAATCAAAGTGCCCTGGGTTGAGAAGCAGACCTGGGCTCTGGTCACACTTTGGTCACTCATTAGCTCTAGGACCAGTCACTAATCTCTGAGACTCCATTTTCTCCAGGGAAACGAGGCTTGCCCAGATAGACTAACAACCCTTTAGTGCTCCAAGAAGTGAGAATTTCCGAAAAAGATCTGCCGGCCCAGAGCACTCCCTCTTGCCCTAATCCTGGCAGGGTCTGGATGTATTTACCCAACTCTGATCTTGCGTGCAGGGATGCTTGCTGATGGATGAAAGACCACAATAAAACAAGATTAGCAGCAAAACAATTTTAATTGTCAGTGAAAAGCAAACATGTTTG